AGTGCAGTGTTTAAAGGCTCCTGCTCTGGAGTTAGGCTGCCCGGGCTTGCCTCTGCCCTAACACTTACTAAACCTGGAACCTTGAGCAGGTCTTGGTACCTCAGTTTTCTTACCTGTAAATTGGGAACAATGAGAGCTAACAGTTGTTGAGCACTTACTAGGTGTCAGACATTGTCCTAACTGCATTATGTCTGCTCTCCTTTTATATGTAAGATAACTCTATGAGGTACTTATCTATTAATACTTCCTAAGTCGTAGGATTGATAATAAAAGAGGCATCTTCCAGGTCTGTAGTGTGGATCAAATGAGACCATCTATTATGTTCGCTCTTGGCATTATTAAAGCTGTTGGGGGAAATTCTAGTGATGCCTGGCCAGTAGAGTGAGCCGTTTCCAGAAATTGACCCAACGTACACAATGCCACACAGCGTGCAGACTCTTCCCAGTACAGAGTGGGAGCCAAGATGAGGGCTGCGAGGGCCAGGTTTCTTGACAGGTGTCAAAATTTCATAAAAAGGCCAGTCATTCCGGTTCTCATTGGTGGCTATGGGTACAGAACCCGGAACAATCCTGGAGAGTGGGATTACAAGCACCGTTTTGAGTTTGCAGAAGGAGAGTGTTTATATAGCTTCTCTGGAAAAGGAAGCCATGACTCCGGGCGGTCGGAGAAGGTCTGCCGGGAGTACACCTGCCCTCTGCCTGAAGCGTCCCCAAGTGTCCCGGGCCCGCGTCGTTGCCGGATGCACAATGCTGACACCCTTCCCGGGGGCTTCCAGTGTATTCTGCCTCCTCTTGTGTTCCCGTTGCCACCCTTAGCTCCCTGACTCTTCCAGCCACCTTCCCCTCCTCCCTCTTCCCTGAGGTGCCTCCTCGGGCGATTCCAGAGCGCCCATCTTCCCAGTCCGGGCAAAACCCGGAGAGGTGGAATCCCTCGCCCGGAGCGCCCCGGCGGCCACTGGGCATGCTCCGTTGTCAGGCAAGTTCGGGGCTGCAGGCAGCTTGCGCGCCGCGCGGATTCCAGCTGCGGTCGCGCGTACTCCTCCTCCCAAGTAGGGAGCGGGCGCATGATGGCGGCCGCGGCGGCAGCGGCTGCGGGGAGCTCCAGCAGCGGCGGCGGCGGCGGCGGCAGCGGCAGCAGCAGCAGCAGCAGCGACACGTCCAGCACCGGCGAGGAGGAGAGGATGCGGCGCCTCTTCCAGACGTGCGACGGCGACGGGGACGGATACATCAGCAGGTACGCGGGGAGGTACGAGGAAACCGACAGGAACACATTTTCTTCTGTTCAACCCCTTCTGCAGAAATGACTTGCTAATGGTCTGTCGCCAGCTGAATATGGAAGAGTCTGTGGCTGAGATCATGAACCAGTTGGGAGCAGATGAAAATGGGAAGATTTCCTTTCAGGATTTCACAAGATGCCGCATGCAGCTTGTTCGAGAAATTAGGAAGGAGGAAGTAGATCTTTCTGCAAAGTCAGACAACTCCTGTACAAAGAAGCTGAGGGATAGAATTGCTTCCTGGCCCACGAGCAGTGACAACAGTTTGGGTAGGTATAACCAGGTGGCAGTTTTATGGCACCTTTTCATTTTCTCTGCTTCTCTCGGACTTAGGTGCCTTATCAGCAGCCAGGGAGAGCTGGGAATACGACTCTGGTGCCAGGGACCTCCAGAGCCCGGATGTGCAGAGCCAGTCAGCCCTCCAGAAGCTGCTCGAGTATGGCGGAAGCTCTTTGCATCAGCAGGCTGCTCTCCACAAACTGCTCACACAGTCCCCGCACATTGGCAACTCTGTAGGAGGAAGCTATCTAGAGCTGGCCAACACAGTGAGTACTTTTTGGTTCATGGAATACATATTATACTCTAATCTCCTCCTTTCTGTCACCACAGCTCCATTCAGCAGCCCTGGCATCACTAAAGGGAGATATAGTGGAACTTAATAAACGTCTCCAGCAAACAGAGAGGGAACGGGACCTTCTGGAAAAGAAATTGGCCAAGGCACAGGTAAGGGATCTGGAAAGGTTTTTAGTTTGCTTTCAGCACTTCTGTCCTTTTCCCTTATTCCCAGTGCGAGCAGTCCCACCTCATGAGAGAGCATGAGGATGTCCAGGAGCGAACGACACTTCGCTATGAGGAACGCATCACAGAGCTCCACAGCGTCATTGCGGAGCTCAACAAGAAGATAGACCGTCTGCAAGGCACCACCATCAGGTACGCGGCTCCATTCGGCTTTTACTCTGCCCGTTAGTGGTTGCCAATTCTCCTTTTTTCTCAGGGAGGAAGATGAGTACTCAGAACTGCGATCAGAACTCAGCCAGAGCCAACACGAGGTCAACGAGGACTCTCGAAGCATGGACCAAGACCAGACCTCTGTCTCTATCCCCGAAAACCAGTCTACCATGGTTACTGCTGACATGGGTGAGTCTGCCTGCCCTTGCCACCAAGCCAGAGTGTAACGCATTTTGTCTTCATTCACTCACAGACAACTGCAGTGACCTGAACTCAGAACTGCAGAGGGTGCTGACAGGGCTGGAGAATGTTGTCTGCGGCAGGAAGAAGAGCAGCTGCAGCCTCTCCGTGGCCGAGGTGGACAAGCACATTGAGCAGCTCACCACAGCCAGCGAGCACTGTGACCTGGCTATTAAGGTAGACCTTCCTCACCCTCTGTGAGGCCCTTTACTTGACTTTTCTTTGGGGCTGTGTTTTACAGACAGTCGAGGAGATTGAGGGGGTGCTTGGCCGGGACCTGTATCCCAACCTGGCTGAAGAGAGGTCTCGGTGGGAGAAGGAGCTGGCTGGGCTGAGGGAAGAGAATGAGAGCCTGACTGCCATGCTGTGCAGCAAAGAGGAAGAACTGAACCGGACTAAGGCCACCATGAATGCCATCCGGGAAGAGCGGGACCGGCTCCGGAGGAGGGTGAGCATGCTGCATCCATAATGGTCAGGCCCACCAACTATGTCTAAAAGCATTATGATTTCAGGTCAGAGAGCTTCAAACTCGACTACAGAGCGTGCAGGCCACAGGTCCCTCCAGCCCTGGCCGCCTCACTTCCACCAACCGCCCGATTAACCCCAGCACTGGGGAGCTGAGCACAAGCAGCAGCAGCAATGACATTCCCATCGCCAAGGTGAGTTCCTGGGGATGGACCCGATGAGCGGGGTTTTCTATAATGTTTTGTTTTCTTTTTTAAGATTGCTGAGAGGGTGAAGCTATCAAAGACAAGGTCCGAATCGTCATCATCTGATCGGCCAGTCCTGGGCTCAGAAATCAGTAGCATAGGGGTGAGTGTTCATGAGAAGCAAGGCAAGAAAGTTTCCAAAGGGGAATTAATGCTTCTTTTTGCAGGTATCCAGCAGTGTGGCTGAACACCTGGCCCACTCACTTCAGGACTGCTCCAATATCCAAGAGATTTTCCAAACACTCTACTCACACGGATCTGCCATCTCAGAAAGCAAGATTAGAGAGTTTGAGGTGGAAACAGAACGGCTGAATAGGTGAGGAGAGATCGTATCGATTTGATTGTGGGCTAGTGTGAATCTGATTTTTGTTCCTTTGTAGCCGGATTGAGCACCTCAAATCCCAAAATGACCTCCTGACCATAACCTTGGAGGAATGTAAAAGCAATGCCGAGAGGATGAGCATGCTGGTGGGAAAATACGAATCCAATGCCACAGCGCTGAGGCTGGCCTTGCAGTACAGGTAGGCACACACTGGGATGTTTGGAGCTACTTCAAGGGCTGAGGCCCCATGTGCTTTGTTTCAGCGAGCAGTGCATCGAAGCCTACGAACTCCTCCTGGCGCTGGCAGAGAGTGAGCAGAGCCTCATCCTGGGGCAGTTCCGAGCGGCGGGCGTGGGGTCCTCCCCTGGTAAGTGTCTCCAGAGTCCCTCTTCCTCCTCTTTGATTAATCCGTTGGCTTCTCTGCCACATAGGAGACCAGTCGGGGGATGAAAACATCACTCAGATGCTCAAGCGAGCTCATGACTGCCGGAAGACAGCTGAGAACGCTGCCAAGGCCCTGCTCATGAAGCTGGACGGCAGCTGTGGGGGAGCCTTTGCCGTGGCCGGCTGCAGCGTGCAGCCCTGGGAGAGCCTTTCCTCCAACAGCCACACCAGGTAATGCTCAGCCTTCTGCTCTGGGGTGGGCGGGTGGTGGGTCTTTGTTTTTCTTCTTTCTCAGCACAACCAGCTCCACAGCCAGTAGTTGCGACACCGAGTTCACTAAAGAAGACGAGCAGAGGCTGAAGGATTATATCCAGCAGCTCAAGAATGACAGGGCTGCGGTCAAGCTGACCATGCTGGAGCTGGAAAGCATCCACATCGATCCTCTCAGCTATGACGTCAAGCCTCGGGGAGACAGCCAGAGGCTGGATCTGGAAAACGCAGTGCTTATGCAGGAGCTCATGGCCATGAAGGTATGTGGTGGGTGGGTCCCATGTGCTAGGCTGCCTCATGTGCTCTGTGCTCCTTTGTCTGTAGGAGGAGATGGCCGAGTTGAAGGCCCAGCTCTACCTACTGGAGAAAGAGAAGAAGGCCCTGGAGCTGAAGCTGAGCACGCGGGAGGCCCAGGAGCAGGCCTACCTGGTGCACATTGAGCACCTGAAGTCCGAGGTGGAGGAGCAGAAGGAGCAGCGGATGCGATCCCTCAGCTCCACCAGCAGCGGCAGCAAAGACAAACCTGGCAAGGTAGGGCCGGAGTGGCTTGGGGACACCCTTAGAGGCCTAACTGGAATGTGTTTGCTGTTGTCAGGAGTGTGCTGATGCTGCCTCCCCAGCTCTGTCCCTAGCCGAACTCAGGACAACGTGCAGCGAGAATGAGCTGGCTGCGGAGTTCACCAACGCCATTCGTCGGTAAGCACCCTTTCCCCACCCCAGCTGGTGTTACTCCTGGCATATTTTGTCTCCTTTAATATAGAGAAAAGAAGTTGAAGGCCAGAGTTCAAGAGCTGGTGAGTGCCTTGGAGAGACTCACCAAGAGCAGTGAAATCCGACATCAGCAATCTGCAGAGTTCGTGAATGATCTAAAGCGGGCCAACAGGTAAAAATCTCCCTATACCCAGCCCCCACCGCCTTAATACCAATTTCCCTTCATTCCCACCTAGCAACCTGGTGGCTGCCTATGAGAAAGCAAAGAAAAAGCATCAAAACAAACTGAAGAAGTTAGAGTCGCAGATGATGGCCATGGTGGAGAGACATGAGACCCAAGTGAGGATGCTCAAGCAAAGAATAGCTCTGCTAGAGGAGGAGAACTCCAGGCCACACACCAATGAAACTTCGCTTTAATCAGCACTCACGCACCGGAGTTCTGCCCATGGGAAGTAAACTGCAGCAGGCCACTGGGGACAGAAGGGCCCATGTACTTGTTGGGAGGAGGAGGAAAGGGAAGGCTGGCAGGTAGGTCGGCACTTGGACAATGGAGTGCCCCAACTCAACCCTTGGGGCGACTGGCCATGGTGACATTGTGGACTGTATCCAGAGGTGCCCGCTCTTCCCTCCTGGGCCCACAACAGCGTGTAAACACATGTTCTGTGCCTGCTCAGCAGAGCCTCGTTTCTGCTTTCAGCACTCACTCTCCCCCTCCTCTTCTGGTCTGGCGGCTGTGCATCAGTGGGATCCCAGACATTTGTTTCTGTAAGATTTTCCATTGTATCCTCTTTTTGGTAGATGCTGGGCTCATCTTCTAGAATCTCGTTTCTCCTCTTTCCTCCTGCTTCATGGGAAAACAGACCTGTGTGTGCCTCCAGCATTTAAAAGGACTGCTGATTTGTTTACTACAGCAAGGCTTTGGTTTCCAAGTCCCGGGTCTCAACTTTAAGATAGAGGCGGCCATAAGAGGTGATCTCTGGGAGTTATAGGTCATGGGAAGAGCGTAGACAGGTGTTACTTACAGTCCCAGATACACTAAAGTTACAAACAGACCACCACCAGGACTGTGCCTGAACAATTTTGTATTGAGAGAATAAAAACTTCCTTCAATCTTCATTTTGGAGGCAGGGCTGGGAAGGGAGCGCTCTCTTGATTCTGGGATTTCTCCCTCTCAGTGGAGCCTTATTAATATCCAAGACTTAGAGCTGGGAATCTTTTTGATACCTGTAGTGGAACTAAAATTCTGTCAGGGGTTTCTTCAAGAGCTGAGAAACATTATTAGCACTTCCCGCCCCAGGGCACTACATAATTGCTGTTCTGCTGAATCAAATCTCTTCCACATGGGTGCATTTGTAGCTCTGGACCTGTCTCTACCTAAGGACAAGACACTGAGGAGATACTGAACATTTTGCAAAACTTATCACGCCTACTTAAGAGTGCTGTGTAACCCCCAGTTCAAGACTTAGCTCCTGTTGTCATGACGGGGACAGAGTGAGGGAATGGTAGTTAAGGCTTCTTTTTTGCCCCCAGATACATGGTGATGGTTAGCATATGGTGCTTAAAAGGTTAAATTTCAAGCAAAATGCTTACAGGGCTAGGCAGTACCAAAGTAACTGAATTATTTCAGGAAGGTCTTCAATCTTAAAACAAATTCATTATTCTTTTTCAGTTTTACCTCTTCTCTCTCAGTTCTACACTGATACACTTGAAGGACCATTTACTGTTTTTTTCTGTAGCACCAGAGAATCCATCCAAAGTTCCCTATGAAAAATGTGTTCCATTGCCATAGCTGACTACAAATTAAAGTTGAGGAGGTTTCTGCATAGAGTCTTTATGTCCATAAGCTACGGGTAGGTCTATTTTCAGAGCATGATACAAATTCCACAGCCTTCTGTTCGCTGGAGGATACTCCAGCCACCAGTTCGGAGGGCAGACAGCTGTATCCTAAAAGCAACCACTGAGAGGCCAGCAGTGAGGCTGCCCATCTCCAAAACGAAACAACAGATCAACTGGTATCAGTCTAGAAGGACCAGCTTTGGGGTGCTTTGATCACTATGAAAATGTTCACTGGTTTCTGTCAATCATTTGGTCAAAGTTAGTTCCTGTGATTTTTTTTTTTTTTTTTTGAGATGGAGTTTTGCTCGTCACCAGGCTGAAGTGCAGTGGCGTGATCTTGGCTCACTGCAACCTCTGCCTCCTGAGTAGCTGGAATTACAGGTGCCCGCCACCATACCCAGCTAGTTTTTTTGTATTTTTAGTAGAGACAGGGTTTCACCATGTTGGCCAGGCTGGTCTCGAACTCCTGACCACTGATCCACCCACCTCGGCCTCCCAAAGTGCTGGGATTACAGGCATGAGCCAATGTGCCTGGCCATTCCTGTGATTTTTTAGAATTTTTCACTTTTCATATAAAGTTGCATTTTATCATGAGGAAAATGTTTTGGCTGAAAAACATATGCCCCAAAAAAAAAAAAATCAGTTTTCACTATTTTTCCAGCTTGCCTAGGGAAACGTCCTCCCCTGAGCAAAGTGGGATGTGCATGGCTCTTTTTTGTGATTAAGCAGGCATCAAATGGGCAGTTTTCATTTTCACTGACACAGAAACATGTGGCTGAAGCAGGAATAAAATCCTGCCTACTGACTTCTGTCTCCATTCTTGCTCCAGGTAAAATCAGAGAACCTCCCCTTCTCTGAGAATTCCCCCAGGCAGAGGCGGCTCCAGCTCCTGTTAAGGGCCCCAGTTTTACTCATGCTACCTGACCTTAGTTTTAGTACTTTCAAATGTGATTTGGGTAAAAACTATTTTGCAGGCAAAAGTGTTAATTTTTTATAAATATGTATAATAAAAAAGCTATAAAAGTTTTTCCTTTTCTTGTATTTTTCAAATACTCCCCAAGACACAATCCTTGAAGGTGAACTAGGTGGCACTTGATTATGCTAATTGTGGGAGCTACTGAACTAAACTATACTGATTAAATTAAATGCTTGCAGGTTCCTGGGTAATTTTCCTTTGTGAATAACCTGGCGCTACCTGAATTTTTCTCTAACAAACATCTCCAATGAGGGTAAACAATGATCTTGATTCTAATTTATATGAGGTTAAAAACCTTCAGATTTCGTATTTTGAATTGTTCTCCCTAGTTTCCTCAGTGGTTACCCCCTTTTAGTCAGTAACCATCTCTGTTCAGAATTCAGTCTTTGGCTTTTGAAGAAATGGGCACAGAGCCAAAGGACCCATTTCACAGTTCCCTTGGAATATATTTCCCATTGTTGGACTGAGGCAAACAAAACCAACTGTGCAAATCACAAGCAAAAGAGACTTCTGTCCGTAGTTGCGAGTGCCATCAGTGTGAGCTTACCAGCTACAAAAATCTGTCATGGACTGGGGAACAGTATGATTCCTTATTGAAACTTTCATCCTCATCGGCTGGCTTGTCAGCGTTCTGAAGTTAATATCCATGCTGCCTGAAACAAATGTTATGTTTAACTAGCACTTAACTTTTAAAATTGCTTAATTCTCCTTTCAGATGCATGCACTAAGTCTTCTCTGAGCCTGCAGCAATATTTTAGAGGGACCTCTTCTAAGTCAGAGCCTTGACATTCTACTCCAAAAGGAAGTCCAAATTAGAGCCCATAGGCTTTTTCTTAAAAGCTGTTAAGGAGTAGTAAAGAAAGTTACCACTCTAAGGAAAACATGAAACTATCTGAAAGTCTTCTGGTTCCTAACTGGATACAGATTAGATTATTTTAAATGAGAAAAAAGTGCACCGTAGTTACCCGATCAAGATTGGACTGCCTGTGTCCCTGGCATGAATTAAAGAACCTCCATAGTTGCTTGTTCCCTTCTGAAGGTGTTTCCTATGGCCCACGAGAATTATAAAGCAATCACTTTTTAAGTCTATCAGTCAACCTTAATAGCTCTCAAGAGTTTCGATTATCAAGCTTTAAAGTGATAACATATCAAGATGACTATTAAAAAATAAACATCTCTGAAAGTGTCCTTTCCTCCATAAGGCTTTAAACAATTTGCAAATTCTTAATTGGGAGTATGTCCCAATCATTCTATTAAACTATTTACAGCTCTACCTACTTCTAGATTCAGCAAACAGAGCTACTAGTTAGAGTATTTTGAGAGCCAAAATAGTAAGAGACTTCTGTAATGGTTGAGATTTCTGCACTGACCTTAATTAGGGTACCGCCATAGGGCTACCAAAGTTTTTAGTGAGGGCTGGGGAGGTGGAGCATAAGTAACATTTTTTTTCTGCAGAAGGTGATGGCTTTGTAGAACACTATAAAATTTTTCAGGAAAACATACAGCAAATTTTCTTATCCAGTGGGAACAGCCTATTTGACAAGGAATGATATACAAGTTTGATTCACCTTTGAGCACTCTTATAGAGTTTACAGAAGAGGCGTAACTGGTTACAAAACAAAAGTTACGCCTTCACTATCCAGTTCTTAAAGTTTATCCACATCCTACAAATCTTATGTTCATGTAGGTCAGGTTAAAGTAAGCTCCAAACTTGTGGCCTTCAGAAGCATCTCCTGTTTAACACACCTGAAATTACTCTAACTTAATACATTTGTATTCTCTAAGAAATAATGCTGACTGCTGTCACCACAGCATCACTGATCTCTCAGTGGCTGTTAAAATATAAACAAGTGGAAAAAAAGTATACAAGTTGATAGCAGCTGTTCATGTATTCTTGTTTTGCTAATACCTGTGTAGAGAAAGACAGTTTCACATGCAGATCACCATACATTTTTGCTTAAAGGTTACACTGGGTAAACTGTTTGTTTATCACATTACATCTGGGTGAGATTTTGCATGTGACCAAGAGGAAGAAATCATTCAGTCCCGGAAATAGCAACTGCTATGTAAAACCACATCCTTGACTAGTACTTCATCTTTCCACAGTCATCCATCTGCTAATCAGGTGAAATATCAGCTCAGCAGAACAAAGCAAGTTATACACAAATTTCCCCCACATTCACACTGATGCCGTACTTAGTAATTCTGGTTCTACCATTCCCTTTTGCACTTTTTGCAAGTCAAATTCATGTGGAAAAATGTTCTGTTTGTAGAACTCATAGTATTCACTTATAGTGCTCATGTCAGGAATGGCAAGTGAGTAAGAGCCCCTGATAATCTGCTTTTGTTAGAACGTAATGCAAAGATAATAAAACATGTCCACTTCTTTTCTAGTTCTAATCAGTTTTTAGACATCAAGATTTATTTACTTTGCATGAGATTTGTTTCCTATTATTTGAATATGTGCTATACACTTGAATTAGAAAAACCTGCTTGAATGTATTGTCAGTTATTAAAGCACATGTGACTAAGTTTGCATTTGTCAGTATTGTTCTACTGTTTGTACTGAAAGTCTCATTTTAAAATTGCTACTTAACACTGTACTATACCTTGTAATTTTTTAGATTCTCCACTTGTATTCTTTAAATGTTTCCAGATGCCTTTAGTTTTAGCTGCTGTAAAATAGCTACTTTGCGTTATTTGATATAGAATTGTTTTTTAAAAACTCCATTTATTTATACAGAGACATTTATAATATTTTACAAACATTCTTATATTCTGAATAAATATTTCTAATTCCACAGTGTACCTTAACTGTGTTATTTAAAGGGTA